TTTTAGTATTTTTAGTAGAAAAGGGGTTTCACCATATTGGCCAGGCTGGTCGGGAACTCCCGACCTCAGATGATTCGCCCGCCTCGGCCTCCCAGAGTGCTGGGATTACAGGCGTGAGCCACCGCATCCGGCCTGCAGTGTTACGATCGCGCCACTGCACTCCAGCCTGGGCAACAGAGCGAGACCCTGTCTCAGAGGGATCCTATTAACTGACAACTAAGAAGGCGCAAACCATACGAAGATGTAAGCATGCCAGGCAGAAACAACCGCAGACACACAACGCCAGACACGGGAACAAACCTGTGCTGAAAGAAGGGAAAGGCAGCCAGGGTGGCGGGAGCGCAGGAAGATGAGAAAGGGCCGAAGTTGGGAAAAGTGGGCCGAAACGGCAGCAGGCATAGCCGGGGGCGGTGTTCAGGAGCTGCCTCCCGACCCAGTTGGCCTTGCAAGAGCACCTGAAACTAGGCAAAACGAGTCTCCGCTCCCCAGACCCGACCGGGCGTCAGCCACCTCTGGCGGTTTTACAGCCCCGAAGCCCCCATTCCAGCTCGCAGCGAGGCAGCGGAACACCTCGAGGATGTCCTGGCGTTCCAATCTGCGCCCCCGCCGCCCCGAAGCCCTCACCGCAGGCTGGGTAGCCAGCCCACGGAGCTCCCCCCAGGGTCCCGACTCCCCCTTCGCCCACCTTTCTTGTCGCGCTTGGATTTGGGCATCGCGCTGAATCCACGTGCGGCGGAAGACGGTGCACCCCGTTAGGACCCCGGCGGCGCGGGGGACTCTGGGACGGCCCTCGGGGGCTGCCCCTCGCGTGTGCCTGACCCAATGTGCACTGCAGCCTGCCTCTCCCTGCCAAGCCGCCGCCTGCGCTTTCTCCCGCGCCTGTAGGGCAACTTCCCGTGTGCCGAGGCAGTCCCTGAATCCCGAGCGTCCCGTCCGACCGAGGGCCTCGCGCGCTATCCCAGCTCTGTGGTCCCGCGGAGGCGGAGCCCGCGGCGCGGTGCATGCCGGGACGGCGGTGGGTGGTGCATGCGCTCGCATCATGGCGGCTGAGTGGGCTTCTCGTTTCTGGCTTTGGGCTACGCTGCTGATTCCTGCGGCCGCGGTCTACGAAGACCAAGTGGGCAAGTTTGATTGGTGCGTACGTGTGGAACATATTCGAGAGATAACCTTATGGTCCCCTGTACTCTTTTTTTCTCAGGAGACAGCAATATGTTGGGAAGGTCAAGTTTGCCTCCTTGGAATTTTCCCCTGGATCCAAGAAGTTGGTTGTAGCCACAGAGAAGAATGTGATTGCAGCATTAAATTCCCGAACTGGGGAGATCTGTGAGTGAACTGAGAACTGTGTCTACTGGCTGTCATAGTAATGTCTAACTTTCATGTCTCTCAGTGTGGCGCCATGTTGACAAGGGCACGGCAGAAGGGGCTGTGGATGCCATGCTGCTGCACGGACAGGGTAAGCAGAGTCCTCCCGTGTCTCCATTGTGCAAATGACTTCACCACGATCTTTTCTTTTCCAGATGTGATCACTGTGTCCAATGGAGGCCGAATCATGCGTTCCTGGGAGACTAACATCGGGGGCCTGAACTGGGAGATAACCCTGGACAGTGGCAGGTAGGGGAGAAACTGGATTTTATCTTGACTGAGTGGGCTGCTCTCAACCTGTACTTGTGTTCAGTTTCCAGGCACTTGGGCTGGTTGGCCTGCAGGAGTCTGTAAGGTACATCGCAGTCCTGAAGAAGACTACACTTGCCCTCCATCACCTCTCCAGTGGGCACCTCAAGTGGGTGGAACATCTCCCAGAAAGGTAAGGCTGCCTGCTCACAGGCAATAGCTGCCCTGACGCTGCGGTTTCTTCTTCCCTCTCTTAGTGACAGCATCCACTACCAGATGGTGTATTCTTACGGCTCTGGGGTGGTGTGGGCCCTCGGAGTTGTTCCCTTCAGCCATGTGAACATTGTCAAGTTTAATGTGGAAGATGGAGAGATTGTTCAGCAGGTACAGGAGGGTGACAGGAGCCTGTGAATAAGCGAGCTTCCTGTTAACGATGACTTTTCTGTAGGTTAGGGTTTCAACTCCGTGGCTGCAGCACCTGTCTGGAGCCTGTGGTGTGGTGGATGAGGCTGTCCTGGTGTGTCCTGACCCGAGCTCACGTTCCCTCCAAACTTTGGCTCTGGAGACGGAATGGGAGTTGAGACAGATCCCACTGCAGGTGAGAGGCTGCCACTGCTTCTTCTGGCCTGATAGCCATAATCCTCCTCCTTCTTGCCTTCCAGTCTCTCGACTTAGAATTTGGAAGTGGATTCCAACCCCGGGTCCTGCCTACCCAGCCCAACCCAGTGGACGCTTCCCGGGCCCAGTTCTTCCTGCACTTGTCCCCAAGCCACTATGCTCTGCTGCAGTACCATTATGGAACGCTGAGTTTGCTTAAAAACTTCCCACAGGTAACTGCAGGCAACATGGTTTGCTAGGATTCATTTAGGAGCTGATGCCTTGCTTTTCCCCCAGACTGCCCTAGTGAGCTTTGCCACCACTGGGGAGAAGACGGTGGCTGCAGTCATGGCCTGTCGGAATGAAGTGGTGAGTATTGAGAACAACAGTCAGCACTTGGGTGAATTTTCTCCTGTCCTTCTCTTTCTCATAGCAGAAAAGTAGCAGTTCTGAAGATGGGTCAATGGGGAGCTTTTCGGAGAAGTCTAGTTCAAAGGTATGGTGTGGCACTGGGCAGTATGCCAGACCCTGTAGTTGACACGTGCTGTCTGTACTCCTAGGACTCTCTGGCTTGCTTCAATCAGACCTACACCATTAACCTATACCTCGTGGAGACAGGTCGGCGGCTGCTGGACACCACGATAACATTTAGCCTGGAACAGAGCGGCACTCGGCCTGAGCGGGTAAGGCAGAGCCTTTCTTTGCAGACTGTCCTCTGACTACACCGGTCTTGACTGTGGCTTATAGCTGTATATCCAGGTGTTCTTGAAGAAGGATGACTCAGTGGGCTACCGGGCTTTGGTGCAGACAGAGGATCATCTGCTACTTTTCCTGCAGCAGTTGGGTAAGTAGACCTCATTCAACCCATTTTTTTATCAGGCTTAGCTTTGTAAAAATGTTTCCTGTAGCAGGGAAGGTGGTGCTGTGGAGCCGTGAGGAGTCCCTGGCAGAAGTGGTGTGCCTAGAGATGGTGGACCTCCCCCTGACTGGGGCACAGGCCGAGCTGGAAGGAGAATTTGGCAAAAAGGCAGGTATGAACCTAAGAGGTTGGAGCTGCAGAGTTCTTTACTGTTTATTTCTGCTGCCTGGATCCAGCAATTCAAGGTAAAACCTGCTTCTTGCTGCCTTGTTGCTCGATGTAGAGTATGTTACTTTTCCTTTACACCAGATGGCTTGCTGGGGATGTTCCTGAAACGCCTCTCGTCTCAGCTTATCCTGCTGCAAGCATGGACTTCCCACCTCTGGAAAATGTTTTATGATGCTCGGAAGCCCCGGAGTCAGATTAAGAATGAGATCAACATTGACACCCTGGCCAGAGATGAATTCAACCTCCAGAAGATGATGGTGATGGTAACAGCCTCAGGCAAGGTGAGTGGGGTTTAAGCTCCAGTTACTGAACCAGTAGTGAGCCAAGTATTTGTTTATCTTGCAGCTTTTTGGCATTGAGAGCAGCTCTGGCACCATCCTGTGGAAACAGTATCTACCCAATGTCAAGCCAGACTCCTCCTTTAAACTGATGGTCCAGAGAACTACTGCTCATTTCCCCCATCCCCCACAGTGCACCCTGCTGGTGAAGGACAAGGTGAGGCATCCAGCTCTGACTTGAGCCAGACTGTTGGTGGAGCCTGACAGTTTGCTCATTTTAGGAGTCGGGAATGAGTTCTCTGTATGTCTTCAATCCCATTTTTGGGAAGTGGAGTCAGGTAGCTCCCCCAGTGCTGAAGCGCCCCATCTTGCAGTCCTTGCTTCTCCCAGTCATGGATCAAGACTACGCCAAGGTGTTGCTGTTGATAGATGATGAATACAAGGTACTGTCTTCAGAGGGGATGGAGAACATGCTACTCTTTCCTTGGGCTCTCTGGGTTTTTCAAGGTCACAGCTTTTCCAGCCACTCGGAATGTCTTGCGACAGCTACATGAGCTTGCCCCTTCCATCTTCTTCTATTTGGTGGATGCAGAGCAGGGACGGCTGTGTGGATATCGGCTTCGAAAGGTAGGAAGGCATGTCCTGGCACAACCCTTTGTCCTGATTACAGGCTTTTTTGCCCCTGCCCTAGGATCTCACCACTGAGCTGAGTTGGGAGCTGACCATTCCCCCAGAAGTACAGCGGATCGTCAAGGTGAAGGGGAAACGCAGCAGTGAGCACGTTCATTCCCAGGGCCGTGTGATGGGGGACCGCAGTGTGCTCTACAAGGTACATACAGCCAGCTGTCTGGTCTACAGCAAGGTTCTAAGGGAGGTTTTCTCTCTCTCTCCAGAGCCTGAACCCCAACCTGCTGGCCGTGGTGACAGAGAGCACAGACGCGCACCATGAGCGCACCTTTATTGGCATCTTCCTCATTGATGGCGTCACTGGGCGTATCATTCACTCCTCTGTGCAGAAGAAAGCCAAAGGCCCTGTCCATATCGTGCATTCAGAGAACTGGGTGGTGGTAAGCGGTCACTACCAGGGACCCAAGGTAGCAAGCCCTGAGCTGCCACCTCCTATCCCTGCAGTACCAGTACTGGAACACCAAGGCTCGGCGCAACGAGTTTACCGTACTGGAGCTCTATGAGGGCACTGAGCAATACAACGCCACCGCCTTCAGCTCCCTGGACCGCCCCCAGCTGCCCCAGGTCCTCCAGCAGTCCTATATCTTCCCGTCCTCCATCAGTGCCATGGAGGCCACCATCACCGAACGGGGCATCACCAGCCGACACCTGCTGAGTGAGTGACTGGGGAGCCTCTGGGATGGCTGGATCGGTGTGAACATTCACTTCCTCCTGTGTAGTTGGACTACCTTCTGGAGCAATTCTTTCCCTTCCTAAGGCTTTGCTGGATCCCCGCCGCCCCGAGATCCCAACAGAACAAAGCAGGTGAGACCCTCATGGGCAGTGCTGAAGGCTCTTCAGACTGCCTGTCCCGGCTGGTGTTTTGCAGAGAGGAGAACTTAATCCCGTATTCTCCAGATGTACAGATACACGCAGAGCGATTCATCAACTATAACCAGACAGTTTCTCGAATGCGAGGTATCTACACAGCTCCCTCGGGTCTGGAGTCCACTTGTTTGGTGAGTAGAGCCCACAGCTGCCCTATTTCACCCTTTCCTAATTCTTATTCCATCTGCCTTCCAGGTTGTGGCCTATGGTTTGGACATTTACCAAACTCGAGTCTACCCATCCAAGCAGTTTGACGTTCTGAAGGATGACTATGACTACGTGTTAATCAGCAGCGTCCTCTTTGGCCTGGTTTTTGCCACCATGATCACTAAGAGACTGGCACAGGTGAAGCTCCTGAATCGGGCCTGGCGATAAAGAACAAAGACTGTGCCTAAAAGTGGAGAGCCAGGGGAGTGTGGGTCAGATAAGCAGCTACAGCTGCAGTTTGGTGGATTGGTGGAGTATGTGTGTGTGTCAGTGCTCAGCTAAGAACTGTAGGGAAGATGGATGACCTTCACGCAGAACTCCTTTTGGGATATACATGATGCAGAAAGGATCCTACATGGAGAGAGACAGAACTCTCTCAGCTGACACTCTCAGAGATTCCTGATGGGCTTTCTCTTGAAGTCCAAAGGCGTCTGCATTGTTTCCTTTCTTTGCCCATCCATGAATGTTCTGTTTTGTTTTTTTTAATAAGAATTCCGGCTGATTTTTGTGAGGCCTGTTTAAATTGACTTTACTTTGCCTTTTGTGTTTCTCAATTTTATCTAGAAATCTTTCTGACTTTTTCCATCTCTTGCTTCAAAGTAAGAGGGGAACTCTCCTTGCCGACTCCACCTTATAGGTACATTTGGTGTTTTGCACTGGGAAGAAATAGGATCCATCCTTAGCTGAGGCTTGAGGACTGATCCAGCCTCTCATGGCTTCCCTCCAAAGTAACTTAGGGTTGAGGGATCTATATGTGATGTCAAAACTTACTTTAAACCTCTAGTTTCGTGCTGTCATTTATTAGGCTGGGCCACCAAATCTTTGTTTCAATTTATCAGAAGCCAAGTGCATACTAGCGTCTTGTTTGTTGCCCATTGCCTATACTTTTCACCTGAGATGTGTGAGTTGGGGCCTTTTAAAAACTACTGAATTGTCTGAGCCTTGAAGACATTTCCAGGGAGAAGAGATAATCTCTCATTTCACCCACAGGCTGGTCTAATCATAACCTAGTTAAAGATGTCCTTGTTTAAGAACCCCATTATTTATTTTTAGTTTTTAATATAAATTAACATGTGGGTCATTATATTTCTCCTTAAATGAGGAAATTTTAAATTTTATTGATCTAACCTTTGAAGCTTTAAAAAAGGAGAAAGAGGGTAGGGGTGGGAAACTGGCATACTGTGTGTATAGCACTGCCGATTGGCTAGGCCACTGTGTCTCTGCTACAAATTAAAGAAATCCTAAAAGTTTTCCTTGGTCATAGAGTTGGGGAATGACAGAATTTTTCTTTGTTGTGAAATGTATGTACAGAGTAGACCATCTCTAGCCCTGTGGTGAAAGAGGTACACTCGAATGTTTGCATAAAGCAAGTGACAAATGACACTGTTTAAGTCCTCTTTTGTGTCTTAGAAGATCATTTTGAGGCTATTTTCACATTAGAGGGGATAAAAGCAGTGAAGACATGGAGTAAGTGTATTTTATTTTAGTAAGGAAAGGTCAGTTTAATCATATATGGGTTGGTTAGGTTATCTAAAAATTTGTCATCTTTCTATGGTCATATGCTGATGGTAGATTATGGCAGAGAAGGAAGAGGAAATGACAACCATTTTATTAATTGTCAGTTTGATATTGAGTGACTGAATGTCTAAGAATCTCCAGAAAAAAACAGGCATCTATCATCCTGACCCAAGGCATATTTTAACATAACCTGGGAGAAGAGAGTTAAGTACAAGTTAAAAAAAATTCTGCCCTAGTTTTGAGAAAGCCTGGCTGGAATTCTGACTGTCTTACATACATATGTGCAAGGTTAGCCTGCAAGATTCTAGTTTTTATTTACCAGTGTGCCAGAATCTGAAACAAGCTACTGGGAGGGAAGGTATTTGTCCTTTAGTAAAATTCCCTGTATTTCAGCTGTAATCAAAGTTACCTCAAAGCAGGTGCTTTTTTTTTTTTTGAGACAGAATCTCACTCTGTTGCCCAGGCTGGAGTGCAGTGGCACGATCTTGGCTCACGGCAACCTCCACCTCACAAGCAGCTGGGACTATAGGCATGTGCCACCACGCTCAGCTAATTTTTTGTATTTTTAGTAGAGACGGGGTTTCATTGTGTTGGCCAGGCTGGTCTCGAACTCCTGGCCTCAAGTGATCTGCTGGCCTTGGCCTCCCAAAGTGCTGGGATTACAGGTGTGAGCCACCGAGCTTGGCCAAGTGCTTAAAATAGTTAATGCTAATGCCACAGTCCAATTTAAATCTTTTCTTAGTTCTCAACTTTCCTTAATCTTAAAGCAGCATTCGGTTCTGAGCAGCTACACTCAGTCTCCACTAATGGCTGCTGAGACTATGTTTCCTCTCTCAATTCTCTGATCTATTTGCTTTCTTGTCATTCCTTGTTTTTTGTGTGTATTCCTTGACTTACCTCTTCTCCTGTCTTCATTAATTAGGTTAATTTTGGGGCCCCATGGTGTTTCACGTAAAAAGATTTGGCTGGGCGTGATGGCTCATGCCTATAATCCCAGCACTTTGGGAGGCCATAGTGGAGGATCTCTTGAGCCCAGGAGTTCCAGACCAGCCTGGGCAACATAGCAAGACTCTATCTACAAAAAATAAAAAAAAATTAGCCGGGCCTGGTGGCATGTGCCTGTGGTCCTAGCTACTCAGGAGGCTGAGGTAGGAGGATCACTTGAGCCTGGGAGGTCGAGGCTGCAGTGAGCCATGAACATGCTACTGCATTCCAGCCTGGGCAACAGAGTGAGACCCTGGCTCAAAAACAAAAACAAAAACTAGTTTGTTTTAGTATTCATTAATTACGTATATGAGCACTGGTAGTCTAGTGTTTGTTCTTGTATACAGTGTTTTCTTAAATGAGATGATGCTATTTAATTCTGTTACTTGTTTTTTCAACTAATGGATCTTTTAAAGTTTTTTATTTAAATTTTTTGTGGGTACATATTAGGTACATATACTTATGGGGTACATGAGATGTTTTTATAAAGGCTCAGCTAATGTATCTTGAATATCATGTATTCATAAAGATGACTGAAATAGTTTCTGGAACAAAGTCTGATAGAAAAAATACTCAATTCCTAATTTAAGTGTTAGAGACTTTAATGTAAGCTATCTAATCTGAACTAGTTTCATTATTTGTGTGTGGGTACATGTTATGTGCTCCGTAAGGCATCTTTCAATTTGAAAATTTCATAATTGTAATTTCACTGCCTTTATAAATTGCTTTTTTTTTGGAGGCAGGGTCTCTGTCACCCAGGCTGGAGAGCAGTGGCACAGTCATAGCTCACTGCAGCCTCGAACACCTGGGCTGAAGTGATCCTCCCTCCTTAGCCTCCCAAAGTGCCGGGATTACAGGCATGAGCTACTGCACCTGGCCCATAAATTGTCATACTTTTAAAGAGCCTATTACACAAAGTATCATCAGAATCATCCCAAGACTCATTTCCTGATTCCTAATTATTTAAAATTTTGCTTTTAGGCGAGGCATGGTGGCTCAAGCCTATAATCCCAGCACTTTGGGAGGCCAAGGCAGGCAGATCATTTGAGGTCAGGAGTTTAAGACCAGCCTGGCCAACATGGTGAAACCTGAAACCCCATCTCTACCAAAAAAATAAAAAAATTTAGCCAGGTGTGGTGGTGCATGCCTGTAATCCCAGCTACTTGGGAGGCTGAGGCAGGAGAATCGAACCCAGGAGGCAAAGGCTGCAGTAAGCCGAGATCATGCCTCTGCACTCCAGTCTGGGCAACACAGTGAGACCCTGTCTCAAAAATAAATAAAATGAAAAAATTGCTTTTAAATCATGAAACCATTCTGTTTTCTTTACTTGGAATGTTTTCT